GGGATTGCAGGGGTGAGCCACTGCACCCGGCGTGAGCATGTTTTAAACATATAACATTGGTGAAACAACTGGGCTGTATGTTGGCAATAGACTAACATATAGGTGTTGGTTGTCCTTAGGGAAATCATAGTCTGTTGGGGGTGTGAGACAGATGAAGAGATATTTTAGTAAAACGTAGTACAATTGTTTACTATAATTCTAGATGTGATTGGAATTTGATCTGGAAAGGTTTCAGGGAGGTGCTAGGACATGAGCGAAGCCTTATGTTGGTGGGTAAGATTTTACACCGATACATTCCGTATGAAAGTGGGGTAAAGCCTTGGGCTGAGCTGACTTAGCTCTGCAATGGTGATGGTTCACATTTTCATTGTGGGAAGGAAACAAAATTAGTAATTTAAAAGACCTTTTCCAAACATGCTTATCTTAAAGGAAGGATCTAAGGAAAATATCAATACATTTTTTAAGCAGATTTTTAAAATAATAAAGGAAGCTAGAAAATCCAGTGTCAATAATCTACCTGTAGGTAACTGAGAGCATGTTTTCTGTGCTCAGAGAAAATGAAACTACTCAAGAAATGTATATTTGATATAATGGTATAAGTATATAAAATGTATGCCACAAGCTAACACTAGGTAAATTTCAAAGCTACCTTTGCTAGATTTAACTGGAAAGCAGAAGAAATAAATGATACCAGTATGTGAATATTTTAAAGTTGCTGCTTCAATATACTAGTCAAAGTCTGCCAGAGCTATTTACCATCTCAGGACAATTTGTTCACTTCACTTAGAAATTAGAAATGTGCTCTGGCCAATACATCTAAATTTATTTTGTGGTAGTCATTTTGCTTAATGGAAGTGTTTTCCAGATGTTGCCTAAGTCTAGTCGTCTGGGCCCTTTTCCAATAAATGAGGAAAGTTTGATTTCATAGGTTGTCACTGTTGATTTTGTCTAACCTTTGGACTAATTGGTTCATCCCACTGTATTTGCACTGATATATAAGACTCCCAGGACGTGGGATAAACTCATCTATCCTTTACGGGTAAGTGTCAAAGTTAACTTGCTTCATAGAATGCTGTTTTCTGATACTTTTATTTTATTTTCAGCAAGGGTACCTACGGTACCTGAAAACAACGATGGCATGGAAAACACTTCCCATTTACCTGTTGTTGCTGCTGTCTGTTTTCGTGATTCAGCAAGTTTCATCTCAAGGTAGCTTAACCATCGAACATACTTTTATTTAAGCCATATTTACGCCAGTATTGTATAATTTTAGATTTATCAAGCTGTGCAGGGAGATGTGGGGAAGGGTATTCTAGAGATGCCACCTGCAACTGTGATTATAACTGTCAACACTACATGGAGTGCTGCCCTGATTTCAAGAGAGTCTGCACTGCGGGTAAGTCCTGAGAGCGGGTGTCTCCTCTGTCATAATCTGTAACTTCTTGTTTTGCTCTGGGTAGAGCTTTCCTGTAAAGGCCGCTGCTTTGAGTCCTTCGAGAGAGGGAGGGAGTGTGACTGCGACGCCCAATGTAAGAAGTATGACAAGTGCTGTCCCGATTATGAGAGTTTCTGTGCAGAAGGTAAGCATCACAGTACCAACCAATGCTTCTCAGATGTTAACTGACTTGTCTTACTTGGCCTCAGTGCATAATCCCACATCACCACCATCTTCAAAGAAAGCACCTCCACCTTCAGGAGCATCTCAAACCATCAAATCAACAACCAAACGTTCACCCAAACCACCAAACAAGAAGAAGACTAAGAAAGTTATAGAATCAGAGGAAATAACAGAAGGTAGGAAGATGACAGATATAATCAAAGGAGCTTGGTGTGATCAAACTTTCTATTTGATTTATAGAACATTCTGTTTCTGAAAATCAAGAGTCCTCCTCCTCCTCCTCCTCTTCCTCTTCTTCTTCAACAATTCGGAAAATCAAGTCTTCCAAAAATTCAGCTGCTAATAGAGAATTACAGAAGAAACTCAAAGGTTTGAGCATTGATAAAGATCAAAGACTGTATCTAAAATAACAAGATGTATATTTTTTCTCCAGTAAAAGATAACAAGAAGAACAGAACTAAAAAGAAACCTACCCCCAAACCACCAGTTGTAGATGAAGCTGGAAGTGGATTGGACAATGGTGACTTCAAGGTCACAACTCCTGACACGTCTACCACCCAACACAATAAAGTCAGCACATCTCCCAAGATCACAACAGCAAAACCAATAAATCCCAGACCCAGTCTTCCACCTAATTCTGATACATCTAAAGAGACGTCTTTGACAGTGAATAAAGAGACAACAGTTGAAACTAAAGAAACTACTACAACAAATAAACAGACTTCAACTGATGGAAAAGAGAAGACTACTTCCGCTAAAGAGACACAAAGTATAGAGAAAACATCTGCTAAAGATTTAGCACCCACATCTAAAGTGCTGGCTAAACCTACACCCAAAGCTGAAACTACAACCAAAGGCCCTGCTCTCACCACTCCCAAGGAGCCCACGCCCACCACTCCCAAGGAGCCTGCATCTACCACACCCAAAGAGCCCACACCTACCACCATCAAGTCTGCACCCACCACCCCCAAGGAGCCTGCACCCACCACCACCAAGTCTGCACCCACCACTCCCAAGGAGCCTGCACCCACCACCACCAAGGAGCCTGCACCCACCACTCCCAAGGAGCCTGCACCCACCACCACCAAGGAGCCTGCACCCACCACCACCAAGTCTGCACCCACCACTCCCAAGGAGCCTGCACCCACCACCCCCAAGAAGCCTGCCCCAACTACCCCCAAGGAGCCTGCACCCACCACTCCCAAGGAGCCTACACCCACCACTCCCAAGGAGCCTGCACCCACCACCAAGGAGCCTGCACCCACCACTCCCAAAGAGCCTGCACCCACTGCCCCCAAGAAGCCTGCCCCAACTACCCCCAAGGAGCCTGCACCCACCACTCCCAAGGAGCCTGCACCCACCACCACCAAGGAGCCTTCACCCACCACTCCCAAGGAGCCTGCACCCACCACCACCAAGTCTGCACCCACCACTACCAAGGAGCCTGCACCCACCACTACCAAGTCTGCACCCACCACTCCCAAGGAGCCTTCACCCACCACCACCAAGGAGCCTGCACCCACCACTCCCAAGGAGCCTGCACCCACCACCCCCAAGAAGCCTGCCCCAACTACCCCCAAGGAGCCTGCACCCACCACTCCCAAGGAACCTGCACCCACCACCACCAAGAAGCCTGCACCCACCACTCCCAAAGAGCCTGCCCCAACTACCCCCAAGGAGACTGCACCCACCACCCCCAAGAAGCTCACGCCCACCACCCCCGAGAAGCTCGCACCCACCACCCCTGAGAAGCCCGCACCCACCACCCCTGAGGAGCTCGCACCCACCACCCCTGAGGAGCCCACACCCACCACCCCTGAGGAGCCTGCTCCCACCACTCCCAAGGCAGCGGCTCCCAACACCCCTAAGGAGCCTGCTCCAACTACCCCTAAGGAGCCTGCTCCAACTACCCCTAAGGAGCCTGCTCCAACTACCCCTAAGGAGACTGCTCCAACTACCCCTAAAGGGACTGCTCCAACTACCCTCAAGGAACCTGCACCCACTACTCCCAAGAAGCCTGCCCCCAAGGAGCTTGCACCCACCACCACCAAGGAGCCCACATCCACCACCTCTGACAAGCCCGCTCCAACTACCCCTAAGGGGACTGCTCCAACTACCCCTAAGGAGCCTGCTCCAACTACCCCTAAGGAGCCTGCTCCAACTACCCCTAAGGGGACTGCTCCAACTACCCTCAAGGAACCTGCACCCACTACTCCCAAGAAGCCTGCCCCCAAGGAGCTTGCACCCACCACCACCAAGGGGCCCACATCCACCACCTCTGACAAGCCTGCTCCAACTACACCTAAGGAGACTGCTCCAACTACCCCCAAGGAGCCTGCACCCACTACCCCCAAGAAGCCTGCTCCAACTACTCCTGAGACACCTCCTCCAACCACTTCAGAGGTCTCTACTCCAACTACCACCAAGGAGCCTACCACTATCCACAAAAGCCCTGATGAATCAACTCCTGAGCTTTCTGCAGAACCCACACCAAAAGCTCTTGAAAACAGTCCCAAGGAACCTGGTGTACCTACAACTAAGACTCCTGCAGCGACTAAACCTGAAATGACTACAACAGCTAAAGACAAGACAACAGAAAGAGACTTACGTACTACACCTGAAACTACAACTGCTGCACCTAAGATGACAAAAGAGACAGCAACTACAACAGAAAAAACTACCGAATCCAAAATAACAGCTACAACCACACAAGTAACATCTACCACAACTCAAGATACCACACCATTCAAAATTACTACTCTTAAAACAACTACTCTTGCACCCAAAGTAACTACAACAAAAAAGACAATTACTACCACTGAGATTATGAACAAACCTGAAGAAACAGCTAAACCAAAAGACAGAGCTACTAATTCTAAAGCGACAACTCCTAAACCTCAAAAGCCAACCAAAGCACCCAAAAAACCCACTTCTACCAAAAAGCCAAAAACAATGCCTAGAGTGAGAAAACCAAAGACGACACCAACTCCCCGCAAGATGACATCAACAATGCCAGAATTGAACCCTACCTCAAGAATAGCAGAAGCCATGCTCCAAACCACCACCAGACCTAACCAAACTCCAAACTCCAAACTAGTTGAAGTAAATCCAAAGAGTGAAGATGCAGGTGGTGCTGAAGGAGAAACACCTCATATGCTTCTCAGGCCCCATGTGTTCATGCCTGAAGTTACTCCCGACATGGATTACTTACCGAGAGTACCCAATCAAGGCATTATCATCAATCCCATGCTTTCCGGTATTAAGAATCAGTTATTTTCATTTTTAAAGTATATTTGTTTTGTTTTTGTTAATTTGTTTAGATGAGACCAATATATGCAATGGTAAGCCAGTAGATGGACTGACTACTTTGCGCAATGGGACATTAGTTGCATTCCGAGGTGAGCTATGTACACATTTATTTTTCTTCTCACTTGTAGGCTGATGTCTTTCCTTAAATTTTAGGTCATTATTTCTGGATGCTAAGTCCATTCAGTCCACCATCTCCAGCTCGCAGAATTACTGAAGTTTGGGGTATTCCTTCCCCCATTGATACTGTTTTTACTAGGTGCAACTGTGAAGGAAAAACTTTCTTCTTTAAGGTAACACAAATATCTTTGTGAGAGAAATTTAATGATAACATAATTTTCTCTTTTAAATTATCAGGATTCTCAGTACTGGCGTTTTACCAATGATATAAAAGATGCAGGGTACCCCAAACCAATTTTCAAAGGATTTGGAGGACTAACTGGACAAATAGTGGCAGCGCTTTCAACAGCTAAATATAAGAACTGGCCTGAATCTGTGTATTTTTTCAAGAGAGGTATGTGTTACATAATTGACAAGATTACAAAACATTTTCCATGTGATATTCTAATACATAACAGGTGGCAGCATTCAGCAGTATATTTATAAACAGGAACCTGTACAGAAGTGCCCTGGAAGAAGGCCTGCTCTAAATTATCCAGTGTATGGAGAAACGACACAGGTTAGGAGACGTCGCTTTGAACGTGCTATAGGACCTTCTCAAACACACACCATCAGAATTCAATATTCACCTGCCAGACTGGCTTATCAAGACAAAGGTAACATTTTTATTGTGTTAAAAAAATCCTTACTGGTATCTTTTATTAAACATGCCACTTACAGGTGTCCTTCATAATGAAGTTAAAGTGAGTATACTGTGGAGAGGACTTCCAAATGTGGTTACCTCAGCTATATCACTGCCCAACATCAGAAAACCTGACGGCTATGATTACTATGCCTTTTCTAAAGGTAAGGTATTAACTAACAGTTTCCCAAGGAGGTTAACTAAAAAAATGTTTTCTCTTCCATTTAGATCAATACTATAACATTGATGTGCCTAGTAGAACAGCAAGAGCAATTACTACTCGTTCTGGGCAGACCTTATCCAAAGTCTGGTACAACTGTCCTTAGACTGATGAGCAAAGGAGGAGTCAACTAATGAAGAAATGAATAATAAATTTTGACACTGAAAAACATTTTATTAATAAAGAATATTGACATGAGTATACCAGTTTATATATAAAAATGTTTTTAAACTTGACAATCATTACACTAAAACAGATTTGATAATCTTATTCACAGTTGTTATTGTTTACAGACCATTTAATTAATATTTCCTCTGTTTATTCCTCCTCTCCCTCCCATTGCATGGCTCACACCTGTAAAAGAAAAAAGAATCAAATTGAATATATCTTTTAAGAATTCAAAACTAGTGTATTCACTTACCCTAGTTCATTATAAAAAATATCTAGGCATTGTGGATATAAAACTGTTGGGTATTCTACAACTTCAATGGAAATTATTACAAGCAGATTAATCCCTCTTTTTGTGACACAAGTACAATCTAAAAGTTATATTGGAAAACATGGAAATATTAAAATTTTACACTTTTACTAGCTAAAACATAATCACAAAGCTTTATCGTGTTGTATAAAAAAATTAACAATATAATGGCAATAGGTAGAGATACAACAAATGAATATAACACTATAACACTTCATATTTTCCAAATCTTAATTTGGATTTAAGGAAGAAATCAATAAATATAAAATATAAGCACATATTTATTATATATCTAAGGTATACAAATCTGTCTACATGAAGTTTACAGATTGGTAAATATCACCTGCTCAACATGTAATTATTTAATAAAACTTTGGAACATTAAAAAAATAAATTGGAGGCTTAAGGATTAGAAAACTTGTTCCATTTATTACTATTCCACATTCTAT